GAAAGTAGCCTAGATGATGATAGTCCCAAAGAAGATGGACTAGAAAAAAATAAAATGACACGTGGCAGACTACTGGTTGTTCTACAATATCCATTCTCCTGGATACTGGCCCAAACCATCCTCCTATCTCAGCCTCCCAAGTAGCTGGAACTACAGGCGTGTGTGCCACCCCGCCTGGCCGATGCGCGGTGGCTCACGCCTGTAATCCCAGGACTTTGGGAGGCCAACGCAGGCGGATCAATGGAGGTCGGGAGTTCGAGACCAGTCTGACCAACATGGGGAAACTGTCTCTACTAAAAATACAAAAATTAGCTAGGCGTCGTGACGCATGCCTGTAATCCCAGTTACTCAGGAGGCTAAGGCAGGAGAATAGCTTGAACCCAGGAGGCGGAGGTTGCAGTGAGCCGAGATTGTACCATTGCATTCCAGCCCAGGCAACAGTGTGAGACTCCGTCTCAAAAACAAAACAACAACAAAAAATAATAAAATAAAAGAAAGAATAAATAATCTCTACTGGGTTAGGAAATGGCCTTATGGAGAAGATGGCATTTGAGTAAGCTACTTAGGGTTTTTTGCTCTGTAAGTCGGTGTCAACGTCCCGTTTTCACGTGGTGGCCTGATCATTTTGTCTTATAGTGATGTCTTTGCGTGCATGTGCGCTCATCTCCTATATTGGACAGGGTCTAGAGCAGTTCCTGGCACAGAGTAATCACTCAATATTACATCACTATACTAAAAAATCATGATAGTAATTCTTGACGGGATAAATGAAGGCATGAATAAATGTATGAATTAACGAGTGGCAGTGAGCTCTTCAGGGGTGGTGGGTCTTGTCTCACTCGTCTTTGAGCTGCGGCCTCGCTGAGGGCATAGTGCGCACAACTGGCTGGTGTTCCAGATTCCACTGGCAGGGACCAGGATCGCAGCCCGAGCGCCGGGGCGGGAGGGATGACTCCGGACGGTAGGGGGCACCGGCGTGCGGCCCGGCCGAGCCCCCAGGTAGCTCCGCGCGCACAGCAGGACCGTCATTGACGCCATGAGCGCGCTGCTGCGGCTGCTGCGCACGGGTGCCCCAGCCGCTGCGTGCCTGCGGTTGGGGACCAGTGCAGGGACCGGGTCGCGCCGTGCTATGGCCCTGTACCACACTGAGGAGCGCGGCCAGCCCTGCTCGCAGAATTACCGCCTCTTCTTTAGTAAGTAGCTCCCGGAGGTTCGCCGAGCGGCGCTGTTTTGTTTTGTTTGTTTGTGTCTTTGCAGAGAATGTAACTGGTCACTACATTTCCCCCTTTCATGATATTCCTCTGAAGGTGAACTCTAAAGAGGTATTGTTTTGACTTGTTTTGGGAATGAAAACATTGCAGTCTTTCACCATCTTTTCTTTTATAGGAAAATGGCATTCCTATGAAGAAAGCACGAAATGATGAATATGAGGTATATCCAAAGGTTTTTATTTTTGTGAATCAATGTTCTCTCTTTGTTTTGTTTTTAACTGCAGAATCTGTTTAATATGATTGTAGAAATACCTCGGTGGACAAATGCTAAAATGGAGGTACCGATATACTTTATTAATATGAAACCGAAATCTCCTTTTCTTCCTTCTGTGATTTGCTTAGATTGCCACCAAGGAGCCAATGAATCCCATTAAACAATATGTAAAGGATGGAAAGCTACGCTATGTGGCGAATATCTTCCCTTACAAGGGTTATATATGGAATTATGGTACCCTCCCTCAGGTAACATTTTTGTTACAATGGTAAAATGTTCCATTTCTGCTTTTTTTTAAAAAAAAAATTTTAGACTTGGGAAGATCCCCATGAAAAAGATAAGAGCACGAACTGCTTTGGAGATAATGATCCTATTGATGTTTGCGAAATAGGCTCAAAGGTTTGTTTTATAGACTGTATTAATTCTAACGTTTGCAAATAGTGAATTTCTTTTTTCTTTAAAGATTCTTTCTTGTGGAGAAGTTATTCATGTGAAGATCCTTGGAATTTTGGCTCTTATTGATGAAGGTGAAACAGATTGGAAATTAATTGCTATCAATGCGAATGATCCTGAAGCCTCAAAGTTTCATGGTAAGACTGTTACTTTCCAGAAAGTGAAAGCAAACAAAACATCTTTTTGTTTTTTTCTTTACAGATATTGATGATGTTAAGAAGTTCAAACCGGGTTACCTGGAAGCTACTCTTAATTGGTTTAGATTATATAAGGTACCAGATGGAAAACCAGAAAACCAGTTTGCTTTTAATGGAGAATTCAAAAACAAGGTGAAGATGAGAATCTTTATTTTAAAATGTACACGTCTTTTTTTATTTGTTTGTTTGGAGCTAGGCTTTTGCTCTTGAAGTTATTAAATCCACTCATCAATGTTGGAAAGCATTGCTTATGAAGAAGTGTAATGGAGGAGCTATAAATTGGTAAGAATTTGTCTTTTCTATGTAAGTAATGTGTTTAATAATAACATTCTCTTTTCCTCTCCAGCACAAACGTGCAGATATCTGATAGCCCTTTCCGTTGCACTCAAGAGGAAGCAAGATCATTAGTTGAATCGGTAAGGGGCAAACATCCAAGACATCCTTTAATAACAGAGATTCTTTCTCTGTTTTTATTTCCAGGTATCATCTTCACCAAATAAAGAAAGTAATGAAGAAGGTATAGTATATTTTGATTCATTAAGAGTAACACCTAATACCCTCTTTCCCCATTTTAAATGCAGAGCAAGTGTGGCACTTCCTTGGCAAGTGATTGAAACATCTGAAATTCTGCTGTCAAGATTCCCATCTCTAAGGACTCCAAGTGCTAGAGACAAGGGGGTCTATGAGCATTTACTGACTTCCTGTTAAAACTTCATTTTTTCAAACTTTTTGAGCTATGCAATATATAAATAAACAGTAAGAATTTTAAATTACTCTCCTTTGGACATTTATTGATATAAAAAGAAGATTTTGGCCAGGCACGGTGGCTCATGCCTGTAATTTCAGCACTTTGGGAGGCCGAGGTGGGCAGATCACAAGGTCAGGAGTTCAAGACCAGCCTGGCCAGTATGTTGAAACCCCATCTCTATTAAAAATACAAAAATTAGCCAGGCGTGGTGGTGCATGCCTGTAGACCCAGCTACTCAGGAGGCTGAGGCAGAAGAACTGCTTGAGCCCAGGAGGCAGAGGTTGCAGTGAGCAGAGATTGTGCCACTGCACTCCAGCCTAGGCGACAGAGAGAGACTCCGTCTCAAAAAAAAAAAAAAGATTTTGTTTCATTTCATAGCACAAATTTAGAGGCATTGAGTTGACCATTTCTAGTTTCTATACCTGAAGGAACCCATTGATTTTACCAGTTTTTATTTCTGTAGATTGGATGTAAAAATCACAGATTCAATAAATTAATAAACTTTGTGTAGACAACTGTTACTTTCATTTTCATACTATATT